CAGGATGGTGTTTGCTCACCTCAAATGCCCTGCCTGTGCTTGGAGCATGAGGCAGCACTCTAAGTCCTGAGTCAGGAGACCCTCAGCAGGATCCCTAGTGCCCAGCTCCACCTTGCACTTGGAGTCAACCAGTCAATGGGTCAGAGGGAGAGAGGTCTTTTCCTGGAGGTCTTGCTAGCCAGGGAGAGAAGTGGGAGGAGGAAGAAGGCGGAGAGGAGGAGTGAGAAGAAAAAGAGAAAGGAGGAAGAGGGTAAAGAGCAGGAAGAAGGAGGAGGAAGAAGAGAAGGAAATGCATGGGGTGGAGGAAGAGAAGGGAGAGGAGGAGAGGGCAGAGAAGGAAAAATCCAGGAGAAGAGAGGAGAAGGAGGAAAAGGAGGGAGATGGAAAAGAGGGAGAAGAGGAGAGAGGAAGAGGGAGAAGAGAGGGGAGAAGGAAGGAGAGGCAGAGGGAGAAGAGGAGAAAGGAAAGAGGAGAAAGAGGAGGGCACAGAAGACAGAACAGGAAGAGGATGAAGGAGAGGACAAAGGGCCAACGCCCCTGGGAGCCTCCGCAGGGTGCCCGGGGCAGGGCTGAGAAGTGGTCCTGGTGGTGAGGCCATGACCTTGGAAAGTTGGGTTGGGCAGAGGGTCCCTTCCTGGGGTCACGGTAGGCCCTTCTCAGTTGCTGAGCCATTGGCTCATCACCAGGCCATTTGAAAGCAAATGTCCCCTTGAGGAGAGAAGGTGCTAGCTGATCTGGCCTCTCTAAGGTATGGAACTATAAGGAGAGTCTGTGGGAGCTGCTGGCCTGAAATAAGGGCTGGCGATTGAGGCGATCACGGGGAGTCGTTGAATGGCTGGAGAGAGCTGTGTGGCTGGGCTGCCCCCGACCTGGCCTAGGCTGGAGGCTGAGCCCGCGGGAAGGTCCGGCGGTGCCAGCCGTCCCAGGGGCTGCACCGCCACCTGCTGAGCAGCCCGGGCAGTCAGGGGTCCTGCGCCGCGGGGCCCACGCACGGGACCAGGGGCACGGCCGGCGGCGAGTGGGAATGAGGGACGCGGAAGGGGGTGCTCAGGTGAGCGCAGGCTCGTTGCTCCCTGGCGCTGCCCAATTGCCGGCGCTCCCCGCGCGGCTCTGAGCGCCCCGTCCCGCCGGCGGCCGCGAGACCAGAGCGAGCGAACGAACCGCGGCGGTCCGGAGAGCCCCGAGCGCAGCGCAGGACCTGGGTACGCCGCGAGGAACCGTGCAGCCCAGCGCGGCCGCCCGGCCCGGGTCCAGCAGCCAGGAGAGCGCAGCGCTTCGAAGCCGAGTGCGCGCCACCGCCCGCGCCCCGCGCTGGGGAATGCGCCCTCGGCGCGCCGGCCAGGGGGCGCCCGCAGCCCACCCCAGGGGAGGCGGCCCCGAGCGCCCCTGAGCCTTCCCATGGCCCGGGCTGGGGCCCGGGCCCTCGGCTGCTGACGCGCCCGAAGCCCGCGGAACCGGTTAAGCCGCGGCCGCGGCGCCGATCCCGGCTGAGGCGCAGCGGCGAGAGGTCGCGGGCAGGGCCATGGCCCCGGGGGGCCGCTAGCGCGGACCGGCCCAACGGGAGCCGCTCCGTGCCGCCGCCGCCGCCCGGGCGCCCAGGCCCCGCCGCTGCGGAAGAGGTGAGTGCAGCGGGAACCGGGAGGGAGCGGGCAGGCGGCCGGGCCACCCCGCGACCCCTCTGGGACCCGCGGCACTGCAACTCCGCAGAAGTGTCCGGGGAGCGGGTCTCGTCGAGCCGGGGGGCTGCCCGCGGACATAGGGGCAACAAGGCTGGGGTGGGATTCTTACCTGTCCTGGAGGCCCGGACCCCTTACCTACGGGGCGGCGTATGGATGTGTGGATGATGTGGCCTGCGGGGTCACCCATGTGCAAAGCA